TTCACTTGTGCAATAAATATTTATTGAGCACCTCGTATGTGCTGGGCACTGAAAACACAACCGTGAACAGAGGCTGTCACGGTTCCTGAACTCATGGAGCTTTCATTCCAGTGGAGGAGACATAATTTCAGTGATAATGCTACGACGGGGCACAATGTGGGAGAAAATAAGAGGGAGGTGGCCAGGCGCGATGGCTCCTCACTCCTGTAATCCCAGCACTTTGGGAGGCCAAGGCGGGTGAATCACGAGGTCAGGAGTTTGAGACCAGCCCGGCCAACATCGTGAAACCCCGTCTCTACTAAATAGACAAAAATTAGCCGGGCGTGGTGGCGTGTGCGTGTAATCCCAGCTACTAGGGAGGCTGAGGCAGGAGCATTGCTTGAACCTGGGAGGCGAAGGTTGCAGTGAGCTGAGATCGGGCCACTGCACTCCAGCCTGGGTGACAGAGCGAGACTCCGTCTCAAAAAAAAAAAAAAAAAGAAAGAAAAAGAAAAGGGGGAGGTAATTTTAGAATGGTCAGAGAAGGTTTTTCTGAAAAGATAACATTAATCAAACGAATAAATGAATGAAAAGCCACTCGCTAGCGGATTCATTATTTGCTATACTTATTTAGAGTTTGTCAGTCACGAGACTGTTACGGCTCTGATGCTGAGTATCTTTTGAATCCTATGTTGATGATGCCCAAAAGGCAAGTGCAGAGATGAAGCATAATGAAGAATCCTTTTCAATTTCTTTTCAGTCCTCTGACCTTGCCTCTGCCGTCACGGTCACACTCCCCCACTGACACTCCCATTCTTCTGTTTCCGGACACTTGCGGCCTGGAAGCGCATGTGCAAGAGAAACCGTCATTCCTGGTGAAGGGCGAGCCCCCGGCAGAACGCATGCGCCTCTGTCCCTTAAGCCCCGCCCCGACCTCAGCGCCCCCTCGCGAGCGCCTGCCGTTTCTCGGGGCGGGACGGGGGGGCGGGGACTGGGCGGAGAGGCGCGTGCTGCTGCGTGCGTGCGCGCGCGCCGCGGGCGGGCCAGTGAAACCGGCGGCCCTGGCACGTGACCTAGGACCGGCTCACCGGGTCGCTTGGTGGCTCCGTCTGTCTGTCCGTCCGCCCGCGGGTGCCATCATGGCGGACGCGGCCAGTCAGGTGCTCCTGGGCTCCGGTCTCACCATCCTGTCCCAGCCGCTCATGTACGTGAAAGTGCTCATCCAGGTATGAGGCGTCGCCGCTCCCTACCCCGCCCGTTTAATATTGATATATTCCATTGTTTTTAAAGGTGGGATATGAGCCTCTTCCTCCAACAATAGGACGAAATATTTTTGGGCGGCAAGTGTGTCAGCTTCCTGGTCTCTTTAGTTATGGTAAGTGCCTTTGATTTATTTGGGTTTGCATGAACTTGACAACATCTCTGACTTGTGTTCTTAGCTCAGCACATTGCCAGTATCGATGGGAGGCGCGGGTTGTTCACAGGCTTAACTCCAAGACTGTGTTCGGGAGTCCTTGGAACTGTGGTCCATGGTAAAGTTTTACAGGTAAGAGGAAAATTAAATCAATCTTCCCATAGACCCTAATCATCCTTTTTCTTTTTTTCTATAGCATTACCAGGAGAGTGACAAGGGTGAGGTATGTTGGAGCTGATTTCTAAGCATGAGGGCAGATCTCTATTTTCTTTGATTTTGATTTCCAGGAGTTAGGACCTGGAAATGTACAGAAAGAAGTCTCATCTTCCTTTGACCACGTTATCAAGGAGGTAAGAGATGAATTACATCCTGTGCTGTTTGCAGATTTCAGAAGTGTGTGTTGATTGTTTCTAGACAACTCGAGAGATGATCGCTCGTTCTGCTGCTACCCTCATCACACATCCCTTCCATGGTATGTTTGCAGTTGACAACTGACCTTTCTTTAGTTGTAAACATCTTTTCTCTATATTCCACAGTGATCACTCTGAGATCTATGGTACAGTTCATTGGCAGAGAATCCAAGTACTGGTAAGTATTTTTGTTTTCACATACTCAAGGAGATATATTTTACCTTTTCTTCTTGTGTACGTAGTGGACTTTGTGATTCCATAATAACCATCTATCGGGAAGAGGGCATTCTAGGATTTTTCGCGTGAGTAAATGTTGATTAGTGTGTAATTTTTGTTGGTTCTTATTTTTATTGTTTCTTCATGTAGGGGTCTTGTTCCTCGCCTTCTAGGTGACATCCTTTCTTTGTGGCTGTGTAACTCACTGGCCTACCTCGTCAATACCTATGCACTGGACAGTGGGGTAGGTTGTGACCTTCGTGAGATGTGCTCACCGTAATTAATTTAAGGCTCTTTTCCTATTTTAGGTTTCTACCATGAATGAAATGAAGAGTTATTCTCAAGCTGTCACAGGAGTGAGTTTTTTAAAATCCTTTTAACCTTCTAGCTAATAACAGCTGCCTTGTTTCCATTTTACAGTTTTTTGCGAGTATGTTGACCTATCCCTTTGTGCTTGTCTCCAATCTTATGGCTGTCAACAACTGTGGGTAAGCACTTTGTATTTCTTATTCTAGTAGGTCATGAATAGCTCCATGTTTTTTTCTATTTTAGTCTTGCTGGTGGATGCCCTCCTTACTCCCCAATATATACGTCTTGGATAGACTGTTGGTGCATGCTACAAAAAGAGGTATTTCTTTTTCTCTGTCTCTCTCATTTTATCTCAACTCTGATTTTCCTCTTTCTCCCCCGAGGAAAAGCACTTCCAGACTGGGAAGAGTTCAGCAAAACAGGGGTTAGAGGACATTAAACCCCAAATAGAAGAAAAGATAAGAGAAAACCTAACCACCTAGCCATTCAAAATGAGCTGCAAATCCCAAGGTGATGACAGACCTTTGCAGATAAGATCCAGGGACCTTTGCCAATGTGGCTATGAAAGCTGCGGCGAAAAGGACAGGGGCCACAGTCCTGGACAGCTGCAAATACCCTGACAAAAAAGAAGAAAAGGGAGATCCTGGGCACATTTCCCTCAAAATCTATTCTAGAATATAACATTAAACCATGGATTTGAGAACACCTTGCTTGAGAACACCTAGAAAAATAAGTGGTATCTTCACAAAGAACAAGATGCGGCGAAAATGATAAAAATATCAACAATAATTTGTTACTTATTTACTCAGAAGGCCACTAGGAAAATTCCTTGGGCCATACATAGTGTTCCTTGTTTCCAGTTAGACATTGATTGTCTCACGATTGAAGAGGCTAGTAGGAAAATATCGATCTCAGAGACTGCCCAGTCAGGTGGATTCATGTAACTGCTGTGCTCCTTCACCCCAGTTGGTTATCCGATTGCTGCAGAGCTTGCTGAGGAAGTATCTCTAGTTCTGTGCTCCTAGACCCTGGTCAGCCTAGTAGTGGTCAGTGCCCACTACACTTGCCAAATTTGCAGAAGGCACCACTGTTGGGATGAAAAGCTAATATTTCAAAGTCAAGATTCTAAAATAACTTGAAACAGTGGGCTGAAACCAGCAGGATGAAATTTAAAAGAGTAAGTGGAGAGACCTGCATTTAGATTAAAAAAAAAAAATCAGCTGCATAAGCATAGGATATAGGAAGTTTGGTTTGCCAGAGGTGCCTGAGAAAAAGGCTAAGGGCTTGCAGCTGATCTCAGGTTGAATAGAAACCGGTAGGAATGGAGCAGCTGCTTAAAAAGATAGTGGCTCTCCCCACCTCTTGTTATTTTAGTTACAAAGGGGTGAAACAGTGAAAAATATGGGAGACAGCCGGGCACGGTGGCTCACACCTGTAATCCCAACACTTTGGGAGGCCGAGGCGGGCGGATCACGAGGTCAGATCTAGACCATCCTGGCTAACCCGGTAAAACTCTGTCTCTACTAAAAATACAAAAAAATTAGCCAGGCGTGGTGGCAGGCGCCTGTAGTCCCAGCTACTCGGGAGGCTGAGGCAGGAGAATGGCGTGAACCTGGGAGGCGGAGCTTGCAGTGAGCCAAGATCTCGCCACTGCACTCCAGCCTGGGAGATAGAGCAAGACTCCGTCTCAAAAAAAAACAAAAAAAACAAAAAAGAAAAATATGGGAGACATATTAACAGCAACTGCTGTTAATGGTTTCTAATAGATCCCCTCAGAGGTATTCATTCCAAGTACACATAAGCAAATGCATGCTTTTTATTTTTTCACATAAATGGTGGTATGTTGTGCACCTTGTTTTTTATTTCACTTAACTAACAGCATTTCTTAGCGATTATTTCATCAGTATACAAAATGATTCCTCATTCTTTTGTAGGGATGCATCGTATTCTACTGTATATATGTATCATAATTTATTGGTCCTTTTGCCGGACATGTAGATTATTTCCAGTATTTTGCTATTACAAACAATGCTGCAATAAATAACACGTCATTGCTATTACAAACTGTTTGCTATTACAAGCCATGCTAAAATGAATAAGATGTAATTCCCAACAAGTGGGCATGTATCTGAAAAACATCTCTTCAAGAAGTAAAATCACTGACTTAAAGGGCATGCACATTTTTAAACTTGGTAGATACTGTCCAATTGTGTCATTTTACCCTCCTACTAAAAATGTATGAATGTCTGTTTCTCTACATCTCACCAATAGAATGTATAATAAACCTCATTGATCTTTGACAGTTTGAGAGGTAAAAATAATAACAATAGCATCTTATAATTTTTTTTTTTTTTTTGAGAG